CTTTTTTTTTGAAACGCAGTTTCATTCTTGTTGCCCAGGCTGGAGTGCAATAGCGCGATCTCGGCTCACCGCAACCTCCGCCTCCCGGGTTCAACTGATTCTTCTGCCTCAGCCTCCCCGAGTAGCTGAGATTACAGGTGCCCGCCACCACGTCCGGCTAATTTTGTATTTTTAGTAGAGACGGGGTTTCTCCATGTTGGTCAGGCTGGTCTCGAACTCCCGACCTCAGGTGATACGCCCGCCTCGGCCTCCCAAAGTTCTGGGACTACAGGCGTGAACCACCGTGCCCGGCTTGCGTTCTTTTTCTTAAAGAGTCCCACCTGCGGATCACGAGATCAGGAGATCGAGACCATCCTGGCCCGTCTCTACTAAAAATAAAATAAAATAAAATAAATAAATTAGCCGGGCGTGGTGGCTGGCGCCTGTAGTCCCAGGTACTCGGGAGGCTGAGGCAGGAGAATGGCATGAACCCGGGAGACGGAGTGAGCCGAGATCGCGCCACGGCACCCAGCCTGGGCGATAGAGCAAGACTCCATCTCAAAAAATAAAAGTTAAAAAAAAAAAAGTGTCCCACCCCACGCTGCGTTTCGGGCCCCACGGCCCTGGTCCTCGAGCGCAGGTCCCAGCCGCGCAGGCGGCAAAACAAAGGGGGGCGGCCGCACGGCTAGAGCGGAGACCCCGCGCCCCCTCCGCCCGCGTGGCCCGGCCGGGGTGCGGGGCCCGGGGAGGCACGGGGGCTGCGCGTCGGGGCGCAGCCGCCGCCCGCGTGTGCTCGGAGGCCGCGGGGCCCGGGCTCCGGGGTCCTCCCGACCTGCAGCCCCAGCGGCTACCGCGCCTCGCCAGGCCAGGCCAGGCCCCGACGTCGCCTTCCCTACGTCGCCGGCGCCCGGCCACGACGTCCCTCAGACGAGCCGAACGCCGAATGGCCCCGAGCACGGGAAGTGCCCGCCCCCCGCGTGCAGCCAGCCAATGGGACGCCGAAAGCGGGGAGGTGCCGAGGGGACGTAGCGTCGCCGCGCCAGGTCTCTAGCAGCTGCCGCTGAGCCGCCGGACGGACGCTCGTCTTCGCCCGCCATGGCCGAGAGCGACTGGGACACGGTGACGGTGCTGCGCAAGAAGGGCCCTACGGCCGCCCAGGCCAAATCCAAGCAGGTGCTTTGCTGACTGAGGAGCGGCCGGGCCGGTTTTGATCCACTGATGTTTTCTAATTTTCTAGGCTATCTTAGCGGCACAGAGACGAGGAGAAGATGTGGAGACTTCCAAGAAATGTAGGTACTTGTGTTTCCGCTTGCAACATGAGTCTCCTCTGCTTTTGCCTCACACCGACTCCAGGGGCTGCTGGCCAGAACAAACAACATTCTATTACCAAGAACACGGCCAAGCTGGACCGGGAGACAGAGGAGCTGCACCATGACAGGGTGACCCTGGAGGTGGGCAAGGTGATCCAGCAAGGTCGGCAGAGCAAGGGGCTTACGCAGAAGGACCTGGCCACGGTGAGGCTGCGCCGGGGCTCTCACTCCTGGGGGCTGATGTGTATAAAGCACATCTTCTCTTTAGAAAATCAATGAGAAGCCACAGGTGATCGCGGACTATGAGAGCGGACGGGCCATACCCAATAACCAGGTGCTTGGCAAAATCGAGCGGGCCATTGGTGAGTGTCCCTCCACCCTTCGCCGGGTCCGCAAGGTGATCAGACTCATCCTCTTCAAAATTAGATGTGGGAACCAGGAGTGCTCGTGTGCTGAGAGCCCAGTGAGGCACGGGAGCGGCGTGGCCCCCCTTCCCTGGGAAGATGTTGAAGAGGGGCAGCGTTGGGGGGAGGAGGGAGCTGGTGCTGCAGTGGCCAGTGGCTGTGGCTCATTTCAGGCCTCAAGCTCCGGGGAAAGGACATTGGAAAGCCCATCGAGAAGGGGCCTAGGGCGAAATGAACACAAAGCCTCGAAATCAGTGCGCTCCAGCTGATCTCGTTCCGCCGGTTCCCCTTGGCCGCCAGTTCCGTTCTCCTCACGGGCCGAACGGAACAAGGGGTCCAGCTTGCGGGGGACCCTCCCCAGCCCATTCCTGCTGTCAAACAAACAAAACCTTGCAAAGCGCTGGGTTCTGCTGGCTGTTTTTCTCCCTACAT